TGGAACAGGCTGCCCTTCATCCAGTGGACATTGACCTTCTCCACCCCAACCGTCCCCCAGGATGGCAGGTTAGCATGTGCCCTGCCTGCTGTGGGGGATCCACATGGAAGGAGCGAGACCCACACAGAAAATGACCCCGACCCCATGTGAGAACACGCAAAGGGCAGTTGCAGGGGCTAGTCTGAGGCCCGGGAGGAGTTAAGCTGGGAAGGAGGGCCATGCATTCTAAAGAGTGAGAGCTGCCCGTGCCAAAGACAAGTACATCTATTTGCAGCGTGGTCTCAACTTTCTATATTAAAAAATACTGATAGACCTAGCTGTACACACAGACAGGGATTTGACTCAGACTAGACCTGGGTCCAAATCCAGCAGTAACCCTAGTGGACAAATTGTCACCCTATTATGGTCACCAATTGTGGAGAAATTGTCACCCTAGTGGCCACAGTGTCTTTAGGACACAGTGCTGTTGTGGGGATTAAGTGAGGGGACACCTGTAAAGTCCTTGGCATGGTGCCCAGCCTGGTAAATGCCCAGCCTGATAAATGCACAGCACACATCTGCTGCTGCCATCATCCTGTATGCAGGACAAGGGGGCAATGAACAGGAAACAGCCACCTGGGGATTTTGCTAATCTTTGAGAGGCAAGATTAGTGGTGATTTGTGTTTTGCTTTGTTTTTTTTTTTTGTTTTTTTTTGAGAAAGAGTCTCACTCTGTCACCCAGGCTGGAGTGCAGTGACGCAATCTCGGCTCACTGCAACCTCCACATCCTGGGTTCAAGTGATTCTCGTGCCTCAGCATCCCGAGTAGCTGGGACTACAGGTGCCCACCACCACGCCTGGCTAATTGGCTAATTTTTGTATTTCTAGTAGAGACGGGGGTTTCACCATATTGCCCAGGCTGGTCTCAAACTCCTGACCTCAGGTGATCCACCCACCTCGGCCTCCCAAAGTACTGGGATTACAGGTGTGAGCCACTGTGCCCAGCCTGTATTTTTAAATTTTTATTCTCTTCTGTGGTTTTCTCCTTTTTCCACAATGAGCAGCAACTATTGTTTGGTACAAAGTAAAAAGCAGTGTAGGTTGCCCCACGCAGGTGTGCCTAGGTGTGTGCTCCTCCAGTGCTGAGAACCCTGCTGTACCTGGCTTTGGACCAGGTCCTTCACCTTTTTGGGCTCACTCTCCTCATTTGTAAAATGGGACTTTTCATATGGCCTGCCCACCTGTAGGGAGGCAGGTGCGATGCTAGGTATAAAGGGGGACTGTTGAGTACCATAACATACAGGCAGTGGTTACTGTTCTTGATTTGCTTGTGTGTTTTGTTTTTTGAATTTTTTTTCCCAGAAGCAGGTTTCTCCTCTTGACAGCCTCTCCTAGCTCTTTGACTTTGGGGATGGGGGACTGGGAGTAGTCAGAATTTTTTGCTCCCTACATGAAAAGGCTTTGAGCTGGAGACAGGAGGCACTTGCCCCCTGGACAGATTCACAGGAAGAGAACTGCAGGTAATTTACAAATGGAATTTCTCTATATGCATCCAGAGGTCTAGGGGTGCAGAAAGATTGAGGTCCACTCCCAGAGCGCCCCTTTTACATGTGTACATTCTCTCTCTCTCACACACACATGCACACACACACACACGTGTGTTTTTAAACACATTTGGTAACATGCCCTTTTGAAATCTAAAGTTTCACCTACTGCATCTTGAACATTTGCCATGCCCTTCAGCTCCCATGGGATCATGCCTTTGAGCAGCCGCACAGCAGTATGTCATTTGGATATATTGTTGTTGGCTGGGCAAGCCCCACTTGGAAGGGATTTGTGATCACTGAAGCCTCTCTTTAAGGTCTGTGGCCCCCGCTGCCTGCTTCACTGGCTCAGCCTCTGGAAGAGGAGACAGTGCTTCTGCAAATCCTCCTAGCAGCCTCCTAGAGAGCCTGCCTTTTATCCGATGAGGAAGCAGGCCCGGGGCAGGTGAGAGGCTTATCCCATGATACAGCTGTAGAATTTCCTCTTCTCCCTCCTTCTCTGTGTCCAGATGTGTGACGGGAGCCACTTGGCCTCCACCCTCCGCTATTGCATGACAGTCAGCGGCACAGTGGTTCTGGTGGCCGGGACGCTCTGCTTCGCTTGGTGGAGCGAAGGGGATGCAACCGCCCAGCCTGGCCAGCTGGCCCCACCCACGGAGTATCCGGTGCCTGAGGGCCCCAGCCCCCTGCTCAGGTCCGTCAGCTTCGTCTGCTGCGGTGCAGGTGGCCTGCTGCTGCTCATTGGCCTGCTGTGGTCCGTCAAGGCCAGCATCCCAGGGCCACCTCGATGGGACCCCTATCACCTCTCCAGAGACCTGTACTACCTCACTGTGGAGTCCTCAGAGAAGGAGAGCTGCAGGTCAGCAGGGCGGGGTGTGGCAGCGGGTGGGGCCCTGCTAACAGCCTCTCTTCTGTTCCTGCAGGACCCCCAAAGTGGTTGACATCCCCACTTACGAGGAAGCCGTGAGCTTCCCAGTGGCCGAGGGGCCCCCAACACCACCTGCATACCCTACGGAGGAAGCCCTGGAGCCAAGTGGATCGAGGGATGCCCTGCTCAGCACCCAGCCCGCCTGGCCTCCACCCAGCTATGAGAGCATCAGCCTTGCTCTTGATGCCGTTTCTGCGGAGACGACACCGAGTGCCACACGCTCCTGCTCAGGCCTGGTTCAGACTGCACGGGGAGGAAGTTAAAGGCTCCTAGCAGGTCCTGAATCCAGAGACAAAAATGCCGTGCCTTCTCCAGAGTCTTATGCAGTGCCTGGGACACAGTAGGCACTCAGCAAACGTTCGTTGTTGAAGGCTGTTCTATTTATCTATTGCTGTATAACAAACCACCCCAGAATTTAGTGGCTTAAAATAAATCCCATTTTATTATGTCTCACGACTCTATGAGTTGCCTAGGCCCAGC